GCCCGGCAAAGTGCTGGGATTACAGGCGTGAGCCACCACACCCGGCCTAGAACTTTCACTTTTGACTCAGTAAAGCTCTGTATTGATTAAAATGTTCTACAATGAGGTTCTGTTTATTACTTGTGAAATTAAAAAAAAATTAAAATTTTATGAGTATTAGTAGGAGTGACCAAGTCAGTCAAGTCAGAAACAGAACACTGGAGCCAAAGGAGAGAATCAGAAAGATTGAGGCAGGAAGAGTCTGTGACTCTTGACTTTGTCCTGTATGGGGTTGGGGCAGAGACTTCCACCCTCACATTCTTTCCACAAAACCTTTGCAAGTTCTCATTGCACAGCAGCGGAAGTATCACATACTCATTGAACAAGGCTTTACTGCTTTGGTCCATTAAAATAATAGCTCCCACTTATTGAATGCCTAATAAGTGGCAGGAACTGGGTGAAGCACCTCAACCTGCCCAGTTATCCTGTGAGAGAGTTAGTGTCGTTATACCCATTCCACAGATGACAAAATGAAGACCCAGTGAGGTTAAGGGATTTGTTCAAAGTCATATTACTGGGAATAACTCGGGTCTTAGTCATTAGATAACATGTTGCTGAACCACTGAACCAGAATTGGAGCCTTGGGTACAAATCCCAGCTCTGCCACCAGCCACTCATATGACCTTGGGCAAGTCACCTCACTTCTCTAGATCTCAGTTTCCTCAAATGTAAAATAGTGGAAATAATCCTGACTCTGCCTGTCTTCCCTGGCTATTGTGAGGACCAGATGGGAAAACAGGAATAATACTGGTGATAAAGTTCTGGGACCCATGAGGGTTGTTAATGATGTTGTTTTCATTATCAGCAAAGCCCAGAACAAAGTCCCCCACTCCACCCTCGGAAGTTGTTCTCAGCTGACTGGCAGTTATCTGGTCCCACGGGTGAGCCTTCTTGTGGGGAGAGAGCCCCAGCAGGCCTGGTTGCAGAGAGGGGCCCGAGGGTTTAAAGGGCCATGGTTGAGTTTCTACCTGGCTCTTCCCAACCAAGGCCAACTGTGACGACTCTACACAAGACATCAAGGCGGACCAGGATTGGTAGGTGAGCTGGGCTGGGGATGGAGTGCGCATGGGCTATCATGGTCTATTATATCCAATACAGGAGCAGAAGTCCAGACACCTAGCTTAAATGGAGTCAGAAAGAACCACTAGTCAAGGCATACAAGAAAGAAACTTAATAAGAGTGTGAGCAGCTGCATAGTACACACAGCCTTGGAGAAAGAAGCCCCTCAATGGAACATGATGGAACTTTGAGTGAGTACAAAAGTAGAGACATGAGCTTAAGGACTTGATTTATGAGATCTGACATCAACTTAAACCACACAGCATGGAAACTAAGATGAAGACCAGAAGAAGCCTTTCCAAAGCACTTTCACAATTATAATTCAACAATCAACTGTTTAGATCTGATTTTCCCAGTAAAATATAAACTCTGGGAAGACAGGAACTTTGCCTGCCTTCTTCAATTTGATCACTTCATCACCTAAACAAAGCATACAGACTTCTATTTGGTTGGTTATTAATTAATTAATAATCAATATTTGACAAATTTTGCGTTCACATGGCAAAAGTCAATACCATAGCCCCTCATCAGTCCTCTACAGTTGGTTGTAAATAATTCTGCTTATATTACCTACAGAGTAAACATTATAGCATTATCACTCCAGAATCCTTTGTTTCTATGGTTTCCAGATGTTTCCAATGTCTAGATGTTCCAGCTGCCCATCTCTGAGAAATCCAGCTGTGTCTCACAATGGATGCCACAGCCTGTAATGAATCAGTGGATGGCTCACCCGTCTTCTATCTATTGGGCATCCCCTCTCTGCCAGAGACCTTCTTCCTCCCTGTGTTTTTTATTTTCCTCCTCTTCTACCTTCTCATCCTGATGGGTAATGCCCTGATCCTGGTGGCCGTGGTGGCAGAGCCCAGCCTCCACAAGCCCATGTACTTCTTTCTGATCAATCTCTCCACCTTGGACATCCTTTTCACCACAACCACTGTCCCCAAGATGCTGTCCTTATTCTTGCTTGGGGACCGCTTCCTCAGCTTTTCTTCCTGCTTACTGCAGATGTACCTCTTCCAAAGTTTTACATGTTCAGAAGCCTTCATCCTGGTGGTCATGGCCTATGACCGCTATGTGGCTATCTGCCACCCACTGCACTACCCTGTCCTCATGAACCCACAGACCAATGCTACCTTGGCAGCCAGTGCCTGGCTAACTGCCCTCCTCCTGCCCATCCCAGCAGTAGTAAGGACCTCCCAGATGGCATATAACAGCATTGCCTACATCTACCACTGCTTCTGTGATCATCTGGCTGTGGTCCAGGCCTCCTGCTCTGACACCACCCCCCAGACCCTCATGGGCTTCTGCATCGCCATGGTGGTGTCCTTCCTCCCCCTTCTCCTGGTGCTTCTCTCCTATGTCCACATCCTGGCCTCAGTGCTTCGCATCAGTTCCCTAGAAGGACGGGCAAAAGCCTTCTCCACCTGCAGCTCCCACCTTCTGGTCGTGGGCACCTACTACTCATCTATTGCCATAGCCTACGTGGCCTACAGGGCTGACCTGCCCCTTGACTTCCATATCATGGGCAATGTGGTATATGCCATTCTCACACCAATTCTCAACCCCCTCATTTACACGCTGAGAAACAGGGATGTAAAGGCAGCCATCACCAAAATCATGTCTCAAGACCCAGGCTGTGACAGGAGCATTTGACCTTTAAATGCAGCTAACTCTGCTTCCAGGACACCAAATAACAGTGCTTAGCACAGAGAAAGGACTCAATACATGATAATGAAATAATGTTAATTTTTATTGGAATCTTAAGTTGTTGTATAAAATTTTACTACTTAGTAATTCAAGAAACCTTTACTAAAATAAAAAAAAAATCTTCATGGCAAAAAATTCTTAAAAGCAAAGTCAAAAAACAAATAAAAAACGTATCACAGGGAAAGGCAAATATTCATATTATACAAAGAATGTAGAAGATTGAAATAAACATTTCAATAAAAACATGGGCAAAATATATGTGTAGACAAATAAAAAAAAATGCAGTGGCCTTTAAATAATGAGTATTTACTATATAAAAAGAATACGAATTTAAATTGTGCTGAAATGTTATTTTTCACTTAATCAGATTAGCAGATTAGCAAAAATCCAATATTTTGACAATATGCATGTAGAAAAACAGAACTTTTATAACTTGCTTGTGAGGATGCAAACTGGTATAACACTACCGCAATACCTACCAAAATTACATATGCATTTACCCTTTGACTCAGCAGTATCACTTCTAGGGATCTATCCCGAGGAGTCACCATCAATCATTCATTAGGTTACGTATTCATCACTATACAGGGAACTGATTGAATAAACCATAAAAATGCATGATGCAGTAATAAAAAGGAAATAAGGAAGCTCTCTACTGATATGATATCATCTCTAGGATATGTGTTAAGTGAAAAAAAGCAAGCTGCAGAAAAGTGTTTTTGTAAGAAAGGAGATAGTTTGCTTAAAATTTCAGGAAAAAACTAGAGGGAAAATGTGAACTCATAAAGATGGTTATCTATAAGGAGAGGCAAGGAACAGGAAGGAGAGGACCAGAATGGAAGCAAGTCTAGACATATGTAATTATTTTTACATAGTTCAAAGAAATCAGAAAGAAAAACCCCACAATTCCCTCAATTTAAAATAAACAGAAGCACTTGACCCTGGCTGTCTCTCAAGTTAGTGGCATGACCACAAAGAAAATTACTGTAAGTGACTTTTACACAATGTTTTGACTATACATCCTAAAAGGGATGTATTAAAAGGACAAGAAAAATCACATCTTAAACTACATTGAGGAGTTTTTGTTGTTGTTGTTGTTTGTCTGTTCTGAGAAGAGGCCTTGCTCTGTCACCCAGGCTGGAGTGCAGTGGCGCTATCTCGGCTCATTGCAGCCTTGACCGCTAGGGCTCAAGTGATCCTCCCACCTCAGCTCCCTGAGTAGCTGGGACCACAGGCACATGCACCACTACCCCCAGCTAGAGTAGTTTTAAAAACATGAATATTATAGTTTTACTTCTTTAATATATATTAGATAAATTATATGTTCGTATAACCAAAACCATTTTTATCATTTTATTTTACCATGCATGGTTTTATATTTACAGAGAGTTTCAAAGATAGTATGAGAGTTCCCATATATCCTTCACCTAACTTCCTCTGTGTCAACATCTTACATAACCATGATACATTTATCAAAAGTAAGAAGTTAACATTTGTAAAATACGTACTATTAATTATACTAGAGACTTTATTCAAATTTCTCCAGTTTTTCCAGTAATGTCTTCTTTCCATTCCAGGATCCAATCAGAATGCCACATTGCATTTTATTATATCTTCTTAGTTGCCTGACATTTTATTGGTCTTTCCTTATCTTTCATGACCTTGACACTTTTGAAGAGTCAATAGTAAATTTAAATGCATATGGCTAAGTGAAAGAAGCCAATCTAAAAAGGTTACATAATGTATGATTTTAACTGTATGACATTCTGGAAAAGGCAAAACTATGAAGACAGTAAAGAGCTCAGGGGCTGCCAGGGAGACTAGGAGAAGGGAGGGATTAATAGGCAGAACACGGAGGGCTTTTAGGACAGTGAAACTATTCTGTATGATACTATAATGGTGGATACATGTTATATATTTGTCAAGACTCATAGAATGTACTACACCAAGTGTATACTATGGGCTTTGGGTCATAATGATGTGTCAATGTAGGCTTGAATGTAACAAATGTAACCACTCTGGTGGGGGATGTCATTCTAACAGGTATGTAGTGGTATCTTATTGTGGTTGTAATTTAATTTAATTACATTTCCCTATGACTAATTGTGTTGACCATCTTTCATGTGCTCATTTTCTATCCATATATCTTTTTTGGTGAAGTCTGTCCAGATCTTTTGCCTGCTTTTTAATCCAGGTTGTTTGTTTTCATACCATTGAATTTCAAGTGTTCTTTGTATATTCTAGGTACAAATTCATTATTAGATATTTGATATACAAGTAGTTTCCCCAGTCAATGACTAGCCTTTGAATTCGCTTACAGTGTCTTTTGCAGAGCAGAGGTTTTCAATTTTGATAAAGCCTAACTTATCATTTTTCCCTTATGGATTATGCTGTTTGATAACATATCTAAATACTCATCACCAAACCAAAGGTCATGCAGATTTTGCCCTATAGAAAACGAAGTTTCTAGAAGTTTTCTATTTTTGATTTCATTCTATGAACAATTTTGAGTTAATTCTTGGGTAAGGTGTGAGGTTTAGGTTGAGATTCTTTTTTTGTGTGCATATGAACATACAATCATTCCAGCACCATTTGTTATAAACCATTCTTTATCTATCAAATTGCCTTTACACTTTTGTCAAATATCAGTTGATTATATTTGTGTGTATCTATTTGTGGGCTCTCTATTCTGTTCCACTGATATATATGTCTATCCTTTACCGATACCACACGGTCTTGAATACTGTAGCTTTATAGTCAATGTTGAAATTCCATAATGTGACTCCTCTGACTTTATTAATTTTTTTGCAGTTGTTTGGTTATTCTAGTTCCTTTGCTTTTTGATATAAATTTTAGAACCAAGTTACTGGGATTTGGGGAGGGGAGGGACTATGTTAAATCTATAGATTAAATTTGGGACAGTTGTCATTTTAACAATGTCGAGTCTTCCATTCCATGAATATAATATATCTCTCCATTTACTTAGCTCTTTAATTTTATTCATTACAAACTGCATTCCTGGGATGAACCCCATTTGGTTGTGACATGTTTTGCCCTTTATATATTACTAGATTTGACTTGTGAATATTTTGTTCAGGATTTTTGCATCAATATTTATGAGAGATACCAGAGTGTAGTTTTCTTGTAATTTCTTTGTCTGGTTTGGTATTAGATAAATGCTGGCCTCATAAAATGAATTAGGAAGCTTTCCCGTCTCTTCTACATTCTCAAAAACATTGTATAGAATTGGTGCTATTTCTTCCTTAAATATTTGGTAGAATTTGCCTGTAAAATTTCCAGGGCCTGGAATTTTCTTTCAGGAAGTTTTTAACTACAAAATTAACTATTTAATAGATATAGAAATTTTTCCATTATCTATTTCTTTTTGAATGAACTTTATAATTTCTGCCTTTTAAGAAATTTGTCCATTTTGTCCAAATTTTAGAATTTATAAACATAGAGTTGTTTGTACTGTTCCCTTATTATCCTTTTAATGTCTGTGATGTCTCCTCTTTCATTCCTAATATTGGCAATTTGTGTTTTCTGTGATTTTTTCTTGGTCAGTTTAGCTATAGGTTTACCAATTTACTGATTTTTCAAAGAATCAGCATTTAGTTTGTTTCTTCTCATTTTCCTGTTTTCAATTTTATTGATTCTTCCTCTAATCTTTATATTTTTTTTCCTTCTACATACTTTGGGTTTAATTTGATCATTTTTCTAATTTCCTGACATGGGAGATTAGATCATTGATACGAGACTTTTATTTTTCAATGTAAGCATTGAAGTCTGTACATTTCCCAATAGCTCCTGCATTAGCAACTTCACACGAATTTTAATATGTTGCATTTTTATTTTCATTTTATTCCAAATGTATTTTAAATTTCCCCTAAAACATCCTAATTGACCCATGCTTATTTCAAAGTGTTTTTATTTAATTTCAGAATATTTGGAAGATTTTCCCAATCACTTTCTGTTACTCCTGTCTAGTTTAATTCCCTTATGGTTCAAGAATATGCTTTGTATGATTACTATTGTTTAAAAAGCTTTTCTATTCTTTTAAATTTTTTTAATGGCCTATTCTTTTAAATTTTTTAGTGGCCTAAAATATGACCTACCTTGGTGAATGTTCTGTGCACCCTTGGAAGTGTATTCTGCTATTATGTGGAGTGTTCTATAAATGTCAATTAGGTCTAGTTGTTTGATAGTGCTGTTTAGACCTTCTATATCTTAACTGATTTTCTATCTGCTTGATCAATTCCTGAAAGGGAAATATTAAAGTTTCTAACAATAATTATGGATTTGTCCATTTCTCCCTTCAATTTCACCAGTTTGTAAGAAAATTTCCACTTTTTAGATTCAGGGGGTACACATGCAGGTTTGTGACATGGGTACATTTCATGATGCTGAGGTTTGGGATATGAATGATCCCGTCACCCAGATAGTGAGCATAGTACGCAGCAGGTAGTTTTACAAACCTCGCTACCCTCCCTCCACCCTCTATTAGTCCCCAGTGTCTATTGTTGCCATCTTTATGAGCATAAGTACCCAATGTTTAGCTCCCACTTATAAGTGAGAACATGCAGTACATGGTTTTCTGATCCTGTGTTAATTCGCTTAGGATAATGGGCTCCAGCTGCATCCATGATTTCATTCTTTTTTATGGCTATGTAGCATTTCATGCTGTATATGGACCAATTTTCTCCTTTTTTTTTCTTTTTTTTTTTTTGAGACGGAGTTTCGCCTTGTTGCCCAGGCTGGAGTGCAATGGCACGATCTCAGCTCACCACAGCCTCCGCCTCCCAGGTTCAAGTGATTCTCCTGCCTCAGCCTCCCAAGTAGCTGGGATTACAGGCATGTGCCACCATGCCCAGCTAATTTTGTAGTTTTAGTAAAGACGGGGTTTCTCTGTGTTGGTCAGGCTGGTCTCGAACTCCTGAACTCAGGTGATCCACCAGCCTCGGCCTCCCAAAGTGCTGGGATTACAGGCGTGAGACACTGCGCCTGGCCATATTTGGACCAATTTTCTTTACCCAGCCCACCGCTGATGGGCACCTAGGTTGAATCCATGTTTTTACTATTGTGAATACTAATGCAATGAACATATGAGTGCATGTGTCTTTTGATAGAATAACGTATTTTCTTTTGGATATATACCCAGTAATGAGATTGCTGGGTCAAATGATAGCTCTATTTTATGTTCTTTGAGAAATTGCCAAACCACTTTCCACAGTGGCTGAACTAATTTACATTCTCACCAACAGTGTATAAGCATTCCATTTTCTCTACAGCCTGGTCAGCACCTGTTCTTCTTTGACTTTAATGATAGCCATTCTGACTGGTATGAGATAATATCTCATGGTTTTGATTTGCACTTCTCTGATGATTAGTGATGTTGAGCATTTTTTCATGTCTGTTGGCTGCTTATATGTCTTCTTTTTAGAAGTGTCTGTTTATGTGTTTTGCCCACTTTTTAATGGTATTATTTGGTTTTTGCTTATTGAATTAAGTTCCTTATAGATTCTGAATACTAGACCTTTGTCAGATACATAGTTTGCAAATATTCTCTTTCTTTTCTTTCTTTTCCTTCTCTCTCCCCACCCCTCCCCCACCCTCCTTTTTTGAGACAGTCTTATTCTGTCGCCCAGGCTGGAAGGCAGTGGCGTGATCTCAGTTCACTGCAACCTTGACCTCCTGGGCCTAAGCAATCTTCCCACCCCAGCCTCCCGAGTAGCTGGAGCTACAGGCATGTGCCACCACACCTGGCTAATTTTTAAATTTCTGTAGAGACAGGTTCTCTCTATGTTGCCCAAGTGTCTCAAACTCCTGAGCTCAAGGGATCCTTCCACCTCCGCCTCCCAAAGTTCTGGGATTACAGGCGTGAGTCACTGCACCCGGCAGTTTACAAATATTTTCTCCCATTCTGTAGGTTGTCTGTTTACTCTTTTGATAGTTTCTTTCGCTGTGCAGAAACTGTTTAGTTTAATTAGGTTCCACTTGTCAATTTTCGTTTTTGTTGCAGTTGTTTTTCAGGACTTAGTCATAAATTCTTTCCCAAGGCCAATATTTAGAATGGTGTTTCCTAGGTTTTCTTCTAGGATTCTTATACTTTGAGATCTTTACATTTAAATCTTTAATCTATCTTGAGTTAATTTTTGTTTATGGTGAAAGGTAGGGGTGCAGTTTCATTCTTCTGCATATGGCTAGCCAGCTATCCTAGCACTATTTATTTATTTATTTATTTATTTTATTATACTTTAAGTTTTAGGGTACATGTGCAAAACGTGCAGGTTTGTTACATATGTATACGTGTGCCATGTTGGTGTGCTGCACCCACTAACTCATCATTTACATTAGATATATCTCCTAATGCTATCCCTCCCCACTCCCCCACCCCAGCACTATTTATTGAAGAGGGAGTCCTTTTCCCATACTTATTTTTGCTGACTTTTTTGAAGATCATATGGCTGTAGGTATGCAGCTTTATTTCTGGGTTCTGTATTCTGTTCCATTGGTCTATGTGTCTGTTCTTATGCCAATATCATGCTGTTTTGATTACTGTAGCCTTAGAGTTTCAAGTCAGGTAATGTGATGCCTCCAGCTTTGTTCTTTTTGCTTAGGATTGCTTTGGCTATTTGGGCTCTTTTTTGGTTCCATGTGAATTTAAGAATAGCTTTTTTTCTAATTCTGTGAAAAAAATGATGTTGGTAGTTTGAGAGGAATAGCATTCAATCTGTATATTGCTGTGGGCAGTATGGTCATTTTAGTGTTGTTGATTCTTCCAATTCATGAGCATGGAATGTTTGTCCATTTCTTTGTTTCATCTATAGTTTTTTCAGCAATGTTTTGAGTTCTTCTTGTAGAGATCTTTCACCTCTTTGGTTAGGTGTATTCCTAGGTTTCTTGTGCTTGTGTGTGGCTATTATAAATGGGATTGTGTATTTAAAGTTGATTTTCAATGTTTATACATGTTATAACA